CCCCTCAGCGGCTGCCCTCCAAGGAAGGGGCGCACAGACACTCCAGGGCTCCACAGCGCGCGGGCCAGGGGCCCCATCTACCCCCGGGGCAGCGGGACTGGGCGTGAGCCCGGCCTGGGACACAGCCCCTGCGACTGCACCATTGTTAGGGGCCTTCTCGGAGCTGGCAGACCTAGAACCAGGCCTAGGGGGTGGGGGTGTGCCTGGATGTGTGTTGCGGGGGTCTGAACCCTTAGTTAGGACCGGGGGCCCTCCTTTCCACTTCGTGCAGTCCCTGGGGTCTGGGGCATCCTAGCCATGCGTGGGGCCTCCCTGCTGGGATTGGAGACCCCCTGACAGCTGGGGCTGGTCCCAGCATTTTCGCTCTTCCCCCAGAAGGACTCAGATGCAGGGTCTTCTCTGCTCCCCGTCACACAGAGGGTGGCACCCCCGATGGGAACTCTCATTTATCACCAAACCAGAAGATAATGGAGAAACTGACAGAGAAGGGCTGCAAGCAGCTACCGCAGGGCGGTGTGTGGATGCAGATGGGATGGGCAGATGGAGGCGGGGGCCAGCATCGCTGCCTTCTTGCCCCTCCCAGAGGACCCCAGGTCCCCAGCTCGGGCGCCCCACCAGACTGGTAACACCTGCGTCTGCTGTTTGGCACCGGGGGATGAATCACTTGCTTTTCTTTCAACAGTGTTCTGTAGTTTCCAGTCTACAAGTCTTACACTTTTGGGTTAAATTTATTCATAATTATTTTATTATTTTTGATAATATTATAAATGGAATTGTTTACTTAATTTTACTTGAATTGTTCCTTGCTGGTGTATAAGTAGACATCTCATTTTTTTTAGTTGACCTCGTATGGTACAATCTCTTTGAACTCATTTATTATCACTGATGGTTTGTCTTTTTTTTTTTTTTTTTGAGCTTTCATTAAGGTTTTCTATAGATAAGATCATGTCAAGACACCCTCAGACCACAGGGCGGCGCCACCAGCCCGGCCGAGTGCAGCTGGAGCGCCGACGTCCCCGAGGATACACAGTGCTGAGGCAGAACGCAGGTTCGTCACAGTGGGCCTCCGTGGGCGGCGCCGCACGCTCGTCACAGTGGGCCTCCGCCGGCTACGCCGCTGCTTCAGTGGCTTGCAGGCACTTTCCTCTTGGAAGTGGCGACTGCTGCGGGGCTGAGCGGTGCTCGCACGCGTCTCGGGAGCCAGGTTGGCGGCGCGATGAGGCGCAGCAAGGCCGATGTGGAGCGGTACGTCGCCTCGGTGCTGGGTCTCACCCCGTCGCCTCGACAGGTGAGTGGGTCTGGAAGAGAGCGGCGGCCTCGGAAACATAAAACAACTTTTAATTTTTTTTTAGAAGTCAATGAAAGGATTCTATTTTGCAAAGCTGTATTATGAAGCTAAAGAATATGATCTTGCTAAAAAGTAAGTACAAACCGTAACATGTATTCTTTTTTTAATTTACTTTTGTATTACTTTTAAAAAACAGATACATATGTACTTACATTAATGTGCAAGAGAGGGATCCCAAAGCTCACAGATTTCTGGGTCTTCTTTATGAATTGGAAGAAAACACAGAGAAAGCCGTTGAATGTTACAGGGTAAGTTATAGGATTCAAATATAGCCTTTGCATTACTAATCTTTAATTTCTTTTCTGATATTAGCGTTCAGTGGAATTAAACCCAACACAAAAAGATCTTGTGTTGAAGATTGCAGAATTGCTTTGTAAAAATGATGTTACTGATGGAAGAGCAAAATACTGGGTCGAAAGAGCAGCAAAACTTTTCCCAGGAAGTCCTGCAATTTATAAACTAAAGGTAAACAAACAAAACATAAAGGGAGAAAACTTTCTAATAATTTTTCTTTTTCCTCTCTAAATAGGAACAGCTTCTAGATTGTGAAGGTGAAGATGGATGGAATAAACTTTTTGACTTGATTCAGTCAGAACTTTATGTAAGACCTGATGACGTCCATGTGAACATCCGGCTAGTGGAGTTGTATCGCTCAACTAAAAGATTGAAGGATGCTGTGGCCCACTGCCATGAGGCAGAGAGGAACATAGCTTTGCGTTCAAGTTTAGAGTGGAATTCGTGTGTTGTACAGACCCTTAAGGTAGATAAAAGCTATTGAGTCTTTACATTTCTTTTTGTAACTTACTATTCATTCCACAAAATAGGAATATCTGGAGTCTTTACAGTGTTTGGAGTCTGATAAAAGTGACTGGCGAGCAACCAATACAGACTTACTGCTGGCCTATGCTAATCTTATGCTTCTTACGCTTTCCACTAGAGATGTGCAGGAAAATAGAGAATTACTGGAAAGGTGCGTAGACTTTGAGGAGAATGCTTTAGTATTGTATCATCTGTTTGATATTTTCATATTACAGTTTTGATAGTGCTCTTCAGTCTGCGAAATCTTCTTTGGGTGGAAATGATGAACTGTCAGCTACTTTCTTAGAAATGAAAGGACATTTCTATATGTATGCTGGTTCTCTGCTCTTGAAGATGGGTCAGCATGGTAATAATGTTCAATGGCGAGCTCTTTCTGAGCTGGCTGCATTGTGCTATCTCATAGCATTTCAGGTAAGTCTTCCACTTGTAGGAGCAATTGACATCAAATTAAGATTTTTGATTCTAAAATTATTAGGTTCCAAGACCAAAGATTAAATTAAGAGAAGGTAAAGCTGGACAAAATCTGCTGGAAATGATGGCCTGTGACCGACTGAGCCAATCAGGTAATAGTAATATTAAACTAATTTAATTTAAAAGTGATGGAAATAACTTAAATTTTTTTTTCAGGGCACATGTTGCTAAGCTTAAGTCGTGGCAAGCAAGATTTCTTAAAAGAGGTTGTTGAAACTTTTGCCAACAAAATTGGGCAGTCTGCGTTATATGATGCTCTGTTTTCTAGTCAGTCACCTAAGGATACATCTTTTCTTGGTAGCGATGATATTGGAAAAATTGATGTACAAGAACCAGAGCTTGAAGATTTGGCTAGATACGATGTTGGTAAGTTATATGTTTCAGAGGAAATGGTCTCCACCCTTAAGCCAATTTTTAAATTTTATTTCAGGTGCTATTCGAGCACATAATGGTAGTCTTCAGCATCTTACTTGGCTTGGCTTACAGTGGAATTCATTGCCTGCTTTACCTGGAATCCGAAAATGGCTAAAACAGCTTTTCCATCGTTTGCCCCATGAAACCTCAAGGCTTGAAACAAATGCGCCTGAATCAATATGTATTTTAGATCTTGAAGTAAGCAAAGATTTTAACAAATTAAATATTCTTTTCTAACTTAACTTTTCCTTAAATGAAACAGGTATTTCTCCTTGGAGTAGTATATACCAGCCACTTACAATTAAAGGAGAAATGTAATTCTCACCATAGCTCCTATCAGCCGTTATGCCTGCCCTTTCCTGTGTGTAAACAGCTTTGTACAGAAAGACAAAAATCTTGGTGGGATGCGGTTTGTACTCTGATTCACAGAAAAGCAGTGTAAGTAGTAAAACAAAAATATTGCTTTCACTAAGCAATTTTAGTAAATTGAACTATTTTTTAGACCTGGAAACTTGGCAAAATTGAGACTTCTAGTTCAGCATGAAATAAACACTCTAAGAGCCCAGGAAAAACATGGCCTTCAACCTGCTCTGCTTGTACATTGGGCAAAATACCTTCAGAAAACGGTGAGTTTTAAAGTATAAGCATTTTTAATGAATAAAGTTGTGTGCTTTTAACTTTCTTTTTTAGGGCAGCGGTCTTAATTCTTTTTATGGTCAACTAGAATACATAGGGAGAAGTGTTCATTATTGGAAGAAAGTTTTGCCATTGTTGAAGATAATAAAGAAGAACAGTATTCCTGAACCTATTGATCCTCTGTTTAAACATTTTCATAGTGTAGACATTCAGGTAACAGAGTTCCTTTATGAATTTATTGGAGACAATTTGACTAAAAACTATTCTATGTGTTTAGGCATCAGAAATTGTTGAATATGAAGAAGACGCACACATAACTTTTGCTATATTGGATGCAGTAAATGGAAATATAGAAGATGCTGTGACTGCTTTTGAATCTATAAAAAGTGTTGTTTCTTATTGGAATCTTGCACTGGTAAGTAGATGCAGTACTTGAGCTAAAAGTTGCTAATGATTTCATGAAAGCACTATTTGTATAGATTTTTCACAGGAAGGCAGAAGACATTGAAAATGATGCCCTTTCTCCTGAAGAACAAGAAGAATGCAGAAATTATCTGACAAAGACCAGGGACTACCTAATAAAGATTATAGATGACGGTGATTCAAATCTTTCAGTGGTCAAGAAAGTAAGTAGCAGGTTGTTGTATGTACGTTCTTAGAAAGCCCTTAATTAATGTCTTTTATTTTTAGTTGCCTGTGCCCCTGGAGTCTGTAAAACAGATGCTTAATTCAGTCATGCAGGAACTCGAAGACTATAGTGAAGGAGGTCCTCTCTATAAAAATGGTTCTTTGCGAAATGCAGATTCAGAAATAAAACATTCTACACCGTCTCCTACCAAATATTCACTATCACCAAGTAAAAGTTACAAGGTAAACAGGAAAGAATGGAATCATTTCATTGTTGCTGTTTTGTTATTTTTATTTTTTTTTTCAGTATTCTCCCGAAACACCACCTCGATGGACAGAAGATCGGAATTCTTTACTGAATATGATTTGCCAACAAGTAGAGGCCATTAAGGTAAGTCACTTAATTTCTCTAGCTGTACTTTTAAAATTATTTGATTTTTTTTTTCTTCCAATAGAAAGAAATGCAGGAGTTGAAACTAAATAGCAGTAAGTCAGCATCCCGTCATCGTTGGCCCACAGAGAATTATGGACCAGACTCGGTGCCTGATGGATATCAGGGGTCACAGACATTTCATGGGGCTCCACTAACAGGTGAGCTGGCAAGTGGATAATCGCATATTTTAGTGTTTTCTTTCTTTTCTTTTTTTTTTTTCAGTTGCAACTACTGGCCCTTCAGTATATTATAGTCAGTCACCAGCATATAATTCCCAGTATCTTCTCAGACCAGCAGCTAATGTTACTCCCACAAAGGTAACAAAGGAATAATTTATACATTTATAATTATCAAGAAAATTCACCTTCATTTATGTTTCAGGGTTCTTCTAATACAGAATTTAAGTCAACCAAAGAAGGATTTTCCATCCCTGTGTCTGCTGATGGATTTAAATTTGGCATTTCGGAACCAGGAAATCAAGAAAAGAAAAGGGAAAAGCCTCTTGAAAATGATACTGGCTTACAGGCTCAGGATATTAGGGGCCGGAAGAAGGGCCGTGGTGTGATTTTTGGCCAAACAAGTAGCACTTTTACATTTGCAGATGTTGCAAAATCAACTTCAGGAGAAGGATTTCAGTTTGGCAAAAAAGACCTCAATTTCAAGGGATTTTCAGGTGCTGGAGAAAAATTATTCTCATCACGATACGGTAAAATGGCCAATAAAGCAAACACTTCCGGTGACTTTGAGAAAGATGATGATGCCTATAAGACTGAGGACAGCGATGACATCCATTTTGAACCAGTAGTTCAAATGCCTGAAAAAGTAGAACTTGTAACAGGAGAAGAAGGTGAAAAAGTTCTGTATTCACAGGGGGTAAAACTATTTAGATTTGATGCTGAGGTAAGGCAGTGGAAAGAAAGGGGCTTGGGGAACTTAAAAATTCTCAAAAACGAGGTCAATGGCAAACTAAGAATGCTGATGCGAAGAGAACAAGTACTAAAAGTGTGTGCTAATCATTGGATAACGACTACAATGAACCTGAAGCCCCTCTCTGGATCAGATAGAGCATGGATGTGGTCAGCCAGTGATTTCTCTGATGGTGATGCCAAACTAGAGCGGTTGGCAGCAAAATTTAAAACACCAGAGCTGGCTGAAGAATTCAAGCAGAAATTTGAGGAATGCCAGCGGCTTCTGTTAGACATACCACTTCAAACTCCCCATAAACTTGTAGATACTGGCAGAGCTGCCAAGTTAATACAGAGAGCTGAAGAAATGAAGAGTGGACTGAAAGATTTCAAAACATTTTTGACAAATGATCAAACAAAAGTCACTGAGGAAGAAAATAAGGGTTCAGGTACAGGTGTGGCCGGTGCCTCAGACACAACAATAAAACCCAATGCTGAAAACACTGGGCCCACATTAGAATGGGATAACTATGACTTAAGGGAAGATGCTTTGGATGATAGTGTCAGTAGTAGCTCAGTACATGCTTCTCCATTGGCAAGTAGCCCTGTGAGAAAAAATCTTTTCCGCTTTGATGAGTCAACAACAGGATCTAACTTCAGTTTTAAATCTGCTTTGAGTCTATCTAAGTCTCCTGCCAAGTTGAATCAGAGTGGGACTTCAGTTGGCACTGATGAAGAATCTGTTGTTACTCAAGAAGAAGAGAGAGATGGACAGTACTTTGAACCTGTTGTTCCTTTACCTGATCTAGTTGAAGTATCCAGTGGTGAGGAAAATGAACAAGTTGTTTTTAGTCACAGGGCAGAAATCTACAGATATGATAAAGATGTTGGTCAATGGAAAGAAAGGGGCATTGGTGATATAAAGATTTTACAGAATTATGATAATAAGCAAGTTCGTATAGTGATGAGAAGGGACCAAGTATTAAAACTTTGTGCCAATCACAGAATAACTCCAGACATGAGTTTGCAAAATATGAAAGGGACAGAAAGAGTATGGGTGTGGACTGCATGTGATTTTGCAGATGGAGAAAGAAAAGTAGAGCATTTAGCTGTTCGTTTTAAACTACAGGATGTTGCAGACTCGTTTAAGAAAATTTTTGATGAAGCAAAAACAGCCCAGGAAAAAGATTCTTTGATAACACCTCATGTTTCTCGGTCAAGCACTCCCAGAGAGTCACCATGTGGCAAAATTGCTGTAGCTGTATTAGAAGAAATCACAAGAGAGAGGACAGATGTTATTCAGGGTGATGATGTAGCAGATGCAGCTTCAGAAGTTGAAGTGTCTAGCACATCTGAAACAACAACAAAAGCAGTGGTTTCTCCTCCAAAGTTTGTATTTGTTTCAGAGTCTGTTAAAAGAATTTTTAGTAGTGAAAAATCAAAACCATTTGCATTTGGCAACAGTTCTGCCACTGGGTCTTTGTTTGGATTTAGTTTTAATGCACCTTTGAAAAGTAACAATAGTGAAACTAGTTCAGTAGCCCAGAGTGGATCTGAAAGCAAAGTGGAACCTAAAAAATGTGAACTGTCAAAGAACTCTGATATCGAACAGTCTTCAGATAGCAAAGTCAAAAATCTCTCTGCTTCCTTTCCAACGGAAGAATCTTCAATCAACTACACATTTAAAACACCAGAAAAGGGTAGGTACTTTGTTGTTAAAGTTAAGCACAATATCTTTGTCAATTTTTTTGACTGGTGTTACAGCAAAAGAGAAGAAAAAACCTGAAGATTCTCCCTCAGATAGTCTCGGTCTCCTGACCTCGTGATCCACCCGCCTCGGCCTCCCAAAGTGCTGGGATTACAGGCATGAGCCACTGCGCCTGGCTGACACATGTCTTAATTCTGGTATTCACCAGATTTGTTTCGTGTTCTCCGTTGTTAGTCATCAAATTTGTCTACTTTTTAAATAGAAACATTAGCTAGAGCAAGGAACTTAGAAACACTCAAGCGGCACTGAATGTGTAGAATTGCATAACCAATATAGCTTCTTTGCTTTCACATTTACAATTAGTTGGAGTTTTAGTTCAGCCGTACCCAGTATCTTCCATTCTGCTTCCAGGAAGAAATGGAAAAATGTCAGCCATGATGATGCAGTATTTTAGTAGCAAGTTGATGGTGTTTTGGTTTCCCATGGGAAATATTGTCACTGGAGCATTAGCAGCTATCGGTCACTTATTAGGGTAAAAAAGCAACTTCAGAAGAATTTAATATATGCCAAAGAATCAACAAAGGAAGTAATCAGCCAGGGCAAAGGTCGCACAAGAGATTGTAATCTAGCAATCAGCAGTGGAATAAGCAGTCAGCTTACCAGAAACCCAGGAAAATGCTTCAGAAAGGGCAGTCAGGACTAAGGCAATTTAATGAAATGCAAAATAAATGAAATCTGAAGTTTAAATAAAAATCTAGATTACAATTCTGGTTTCTAACTCAGTTATGAGACCTTGGGCAAAGTCATTAAATTTCTCTGAACTTCAGATTTTTGGGAGTCAATAAACCAATACATGTCAAAGGGCCTGGTAAACTTTACAGTTTAGACCAGGCGTGGTGTCTCACCCCTGCAATCTGAGCACTTTGGGAGCCAAAGCAGTTGGATCACATGAGGCCAGGAGTTTGAGACCAGTCTGAACAACATGGTGAAATCCCATCTCTATTAAAAGTACAAAAATTATCTGGGCGGGATGGCATGCACCTGGAAGTCCCAGCTACTTGTGGGGCTGAGGTGGGAGGATGGCCTGAGCCTGGGAGGCAGAGGTTGCTGTGAGCCAAGATCGTGCCACTGCACTCCAACCTGTGTGACAGAGTGAGACCCTGTCTCAGAAAAAATAACACTTTACAGTTTATCAGCAAACAGGAAAGTCTTGCTAGGCAATGTAATTGATTAGTTCCGTGCCCTGGATTCTGGGCTCTTAACTGTATGAGCACTGTAGGTGTGAGCAGCAACAATTAAGAAGCTGCAGAGGTAAAGGTATAAGGGCAGTGATTGAGGATGTCTACCAAGCAGATTTCAGCAAGTGTGTTTCAAGAAGTATGCAGCAATCTGAAATACCTAATCCTGAAAAATTTCTAGAATCTAGTCTTTTAATTTTGGCCAGTATTTAGCAGTAGTTTGGCCCTCTACTCTAAATTAATAAAAAATAAGTAGTACTATATTATGAGCTGTGTTATCTAACAGTTTATCTTAGCTAGTAGCAATTAATTTATAGCTGCTATTAAAATGACTAACGTAGTTAAAAGTTTGATGAGTAAGTTTTTTTTTGTTGTTTTTTTTTTTTGAGCTGGCGTCTCGCTCTGTCGCCAGGCTGGAGTGCGGTGGCGTGATCTTGGCTCACTGCAACCTCCGCCTCCTGGTTTCCAGCAATTCTCTGCCTCAGCCTCCCCAGCAGCTGGGATTACAGGCACCTGCCACTGTGCCTGGCTAATTTTTGTATTTTTAGTAGAGATAGGGTTTCACCATCTTGGCCAGGCTGGTCTTGAACTTGCTGACCTCGTGATCCACCCACCTTAGCCTCCCAAACTGCTAGGATTACAGATTTGAGCCACCACGCCCGGCCTTGATGACTAAATTTTAAGAAATGTTTTAGCAATTCTTCATACACCTTTCACTTATAGTTACTTAATTCCTCTACTCTTATCATTTGATATTTTCATTTTATTGTGTACCTCTGTAAGGCCGAATCAATAGATTTTGAACAATCTCACACTTAACCTTTAAAAAAAATCTAATAGGCCCAGTTTCCTCTCAACAATCTTTGAAGAACCTTCGAGAAAGGAGAAACACAGACCTCCCGCTTCTAGACATGCACACTGTAACCCGGGAAGAGGGAGAAGGCATGGAGACAACTGATACGGAGTCTGTGTCTTCCGCCAGCACATACACACAGTCTTTAGAGCAGCTGCTTAATTCTCCCGAAACTAAACTTGGTCTGTTACTCTGTCTAAATATGTTCTTCTTCTTTAATTTCACTGTCTTATTTAATTACTATTACTCTAAGGTACATATGCTTTTTTGGGCTGCTCCAATAAAATTTCTTTCAATATTCCACTACCTGTTTGTATTAGGGTTCTCTAGAGGGACAG